CTCAGCCTTGTTGGGGGGATGAGGGAGGCCTTTGAGGGATCTAGGGAGGTTGGGGCTTACAGTTGGGGCTGTGGCAGCCTCCCAGCCAGTTCTCTCCTTTTCTCCAGGTGGGTCTGGTGAGCTGGGGTCTTTACAACCCCTGCCTTGGCTCTGCTGACAAAAACTCCCGCAAAAGGGCCCCTCGTAGCAAGGTCCCGCCGCCACGAGACTTTCACATCAATCTCTTCCGCATGCAGCCCTGGCTGAGGCAGCACCTGGGGGATGTCCTGAATTTTTTACCCCTCTAGCCATGGCCACTGAGCCCTCTGCTGCCCTGCCAGAATCTGCCGCCCCTCCATCTTCTACCTCTGAATGGCCACCCTTAGACCCTGTGATCCATCCTCTCTCCTAGCTGAGTAAATCCGGGTCTCTAGGATGCCAGAGGCAGCGCACACAAGCTGGGAAATCCTCAGGGCTCCTACCAGCAGGACTGCCTCGCTGCCCCACCTCCCGCTCCTTGGCCTGTCCCCAGATTCCTTCCCTGGTTGACTTGACTCATGCTTGTTTCACTTTCACATGGAATTTCCCAGTTATGAAATTAATAAAAATCAATGGTTTCCACATCTCTCAGTGCCTCTATCTGGAGGCCAGGTAGGGCTGGCCTTGGGGGAGGGGGAGGCCAGAATGACTCCAAGAGCTACAGGAAGGCAGGTCAGAGACCCCACTGGACAAACAGTGGCTGGACTCTGCACCATAACACACAATCAACAGGGGAGTGAGCTGGATCCTTATTTCTGGTCCCTAAGTGGGTGGTTTGGGCTTACTGGGGAGGAGCTAAGGCCGGAGAGGAGGTACTGAAGGGGAGAGTCCTGGACCTTTGGCAGCAAAGGGTGGGACTTCTGCAGTTTCTGTTTCCTTGACTGGCAGCTCAGCGGGGCCCTCCCGCTTGGATGTTCCGGGAAAGTGATGTGGGTAGGACAGGCGGGGCGAGCCGCAGGTGCCAGAACACAGATTGTATAAAAGGCTGGGGGCTGGTGGGGAGCAGGGGAAGGGAATGTGACCAGGTCTAGGTCTGGAGTTTCAGCTTGGACACTGAGCCAAGCAGACAAGCAAAGCAAGCCAGGACACACCATCCTGCCCCAGGCCCAGCTTCTCTCCTGCCTTCCAACGCCATGGGGAGCAATCTCAGCCCCCAACTCTGCCTGATGCCCTTTATCTTGGGCCTCTTGTCTGGAGGTAAGCGAGGGTAACCTTCCCTTCCTGCTGTCTGGGGCCAGGCTTCATCAGCCTTTCTCTTCAGGTGTGACCACCACTCCATGGTCTTTGGCCCAGCCCCAGGGATCCTGCTCTCTGGAGGGGGTAGAGATCAAAGGCGGCTCCTTCCGACTTCTCCAAGAGGGCCAGGCACTGGAGTACGTGTGTCCTTCTGGCTTCTACCCGTACCCTGTGCAGACACGTACCTGCAGATCTACGGGGTCCTGGAGCACCCTGAAGACTCAAGACCAAAAGACTGTCAGGAAGGCAGAGTGCAGAGGTTTGAGGGCAATGAGTGTGGGCAGTGGCCTATGATGACTTCTACTTGTCCCCCCTTCTCAAAGCAATCCACTGTCCAAGACCACACGACTTCGAGAACGGGGAATACTGGCCCCGGTCTCCCTACTACAATGTGAGTGATGAGATCTCTTTCCACTGCTATGACGGTTACACTCTCCGGGGCTCTGCCAATCGCACCTGCCAAGTGAATGGCCGGTGGAGTGGGCAGACAGCGATCTGTGACAACGGAGGTGAGAAGCATCCCCTCCCCCTACATTGCTGTAGTGCTTACCTCGATGTCTCATACCTCTGCAGCGGGGTACTGCTCCAACCCGGGCATCCCCATTGGCACAAGGAAGGTGGGCAGCCAGTACCGCCTTGAAGACAGCGTCACCTACCACTGCAGCCGGGGGCTTACCCTGCGTGGCTCCCAGCGGCGAACGTGTCAGGAAGGTGGCTCTTGGAGCGGGACGGAGCCTTCCTGCCAAGGTGACCTTTGACCTGTACCCCCAGGTCAGATCCAGACATTTGACCTCATTTCTGACTCTCCCAGACTCCTTCATGTACGACACCCCTCAAGAGGTGGCCGAAGCTTTCCTGTCTTCCCTGACAGAGACCATAGAAGGAGTCGATGCTGAGGATGGGCACGGCCCAGGTTTGAAGACAGAGAAGGGAGGCAGGGCAGGGGCTGGAGCCTGAGCCACTCTCCTGGCACCCAGGGGAACAACAGAAGCGGAAGATCGTCCTGGACCCTTCAGGCTCCATGAACATCTACCTGGTGCTAGATGGATCAGACAGCATTGGGGCCAGCAACTTCACAGGAGCCAAAAAGTGTCTAGTCAACTTAATTGAGAAGGTGGAATCCTCCTATCCCTGAACTCGGGGGAAATGCCATGGCGCCTTGTTCTCCTCACCCACAGGTGGCAAGTTATGGTGTGAAGCCAAGATATGGTCTAGTGACATATGCCACATACCCCAAAATTTGGGTCAAAGTGTCTGAAGCAGACAGCAGTAATGCAGACTGGGTCACGAAGCAGCTCAATGAAATCAATTATGAAGGTCAGAGGTTAGGGAATGGTGGGAGGTTCACTAGGTGAGGTGATGGTCTCTTCCCTCTCCACAGACCACAAGTTGAAGTCAGGGACTAACACCAAGAAGGCCCTCCAGGCAGTGTACAGCATGATGAGCTGGCCAGATGACGTCCCTCCTGAAGGCTGGAACCGCACCCGCCATGTCATCATCCTCATGACTGATGGTCAGAAGGGACCTCTCTCCTGTCCCAGCCTCCTCCTACCCTCATGGTCCTGTCTCTTCTGCAGGATTGCACAACATGGGCGGGGACCCAATTACTGTCATTGATGAGATCCGGGACTTGCTATACATTGGCAAGGATCGCAAAAACCCAAGGGAGGATTATCTGGGTGAGTAACCTGCCTAGGACCCAGCACCCCACTTGGACCCTCATCCTTCCTTTTTATCCCTCAGATGTCTATGTGTTTGGGGTCGGGCCTTTGGTGAACCAAGTGAACATCAATGCTTTGGCTTCCAAGAAAGACAATGAGCAACATGTGTTCAAAGTCAAGGATATGGAAAACCTGGAAGATGTTTTCTACCAAATGATCGGTAGGGAGATACAAGGGAATAAAGAACACAACCGAGTTTTCAGCACATTCTCCTTCTCTGCCAGATGAAAGCCAGTCTCTGAGTCTCTGTGGCATGGTTTGGGAACACAGGAAGGGTACCGATTACCACAAGCAACCATGGCAGGCCAAGATCTCAGTCATTGTAAGCACAGAATCCCAGTAGTGGGGACTTGGTGAGCTTTCCCTCTCTACTGTTGTGTCCCCAGCGCCCTTCAAAGGGACACGAGAGCTGTATGGGGGCTGTGGTGTCTGAGTACTTTGTGCTGACAGCAGCACATTGTTTCACTGTGGATGACAAGGAACACTCAATCAAGGTCAGCGTAGGTAAGGATGCAACTGAAGGTCCTGGGCTGCACACAAAGAGGTGGTACCTACTCTCCTACTTCAGGAGGGGAGAAGCGGGACCTGGAGATAGAAGTAGTCCTATTTCACCCCAACTACAACATTAATGGGAAAAAAGAAGCAGGAATTCCTGAATTTTATGACTATGACGTTGCCCTGATCAAGCTCAAGAATAAGCTGAAATATGGCCNNNNNNNNNNNNNNNNNNNNNNNNNNNNNNNN